GAAAGAAGAGCGTGAGAAGAGGCAAGCATTATAGTCTCCGGTCCACAGGGGAGAGATGGAGCCCCCTCAGGACTAGAGAATCCCGAAGAGCCCGTGTATTGTTTTCTTGAAAGCCCCGAAGCTAAGCAATTCTAAAAATGTTTAGCAAAGCCCTTTTGGGAATGGTGAGATGGGGGGTGGGGAGGATGGGACATTTTCATTGCCACCGCCCGCCCCCCGTCTCCCCGGCCCCCTCACATGAAGTGACTGGATTTGGGAGACCTAGCGGAAACCTTCAGGTCACCCAGGGAACTGCTCCTCTCTCTGGTCCTGCAGCGGCGAGGCGGGGTAGGGGGTGGGGGGGGTGGGCCGTGAGAGCGCCGAGACGCGCGGGGCGCGGAGATGTGCAAGTGGCGAAGCTTGACCGAGAGCAGGCTGGAGCAGCCGCCCAACTCCTGGCGCGGGATCTGCTGAGGGGTCACGGTGAGTCTCTGTGGGTGCGGGTCGGAGGGATGCCCAGGTGCCTCGTCGCCCCACGGCCCGGGCGGAGGCGGGTCCGGAACCTCCCCCAAGTCCGGCCTCAGCCTGGAGCCCGCGCGCCTTGGGCGGATGCACGGACTGAGAGGCGCTTGGCTGGGCTCTCAGCCCGCCACTGCCACCCGGCCCCGTGCGCTCATTGGTCGGGATGTGTCGGCTCAGCAGCCTCCAACTTCTCCCGAATCCCACTGGTGAGTCCCAGGAGAGCGAGCTGAGGGAGAAAGGTCCAAAGGGCGCGAGCGCCCAGGGCGCTGGGAGCCCGTGGGACGGGCACGGGGAGGGCAGAGCCAGCCGAGGGGAGCGGCTGCCGGGAGGTGCGCTGAGCAGGGTCCGCAGCTAAGGTCCAGCGCGATCCGAGCGCCCAGGACCCTGCGGCCGTGGAGGAGGCGTGCCCTGGGAAGGAGCCGCTACTGGGACCTGAAGAGTGAGGGGAGGGAGAGGGGCCCAGAGGGTGACCTGGAGGAGGGCTCTGGAAGTCACGTCAGGTTGGCTCTTCAGGTTCATTTCCATAGTTCCCTGCGGCCTCTGCCTTGGGGAGTTATGTTTTGTTACCGAGATCCGCGCTACCAGATTGCACCGGGGCTGATTTGGGGGCTGGGAATTTGCCATTCTGCTGTACAGACACTGATTTTTTTTTCTTCTTTTTAAAAAGCAAGGTTTGTTTTCATTTTGGTTTCTGTCGGATTTTCTCATTTGTAACTCACTTTTCTATTTTTACTTTTCTTAACCGGAAGATCTTTTCATTATCCCACCTCTTCATCTTGCTTTTAACCTGATTTCCTATTATATAATTAATGCTTAAATCTCACAAGGGTTGGTCGGTGCGGGGCTGGTGTGTCCTTTTGTAGATGAAAGTTTAAGACCTCTTAACTGGTTTCAGTCTATTTGTCTGGTTTCAAAATAAGGGTAATTGCAACCAAATATCCCTCTTTAGCTTCTCGATCAAGTCGATTCCTCCCCCATATATGATTCAAATGGCAATTTTATTAAACTGAAAACTAGTACCTGACTTGCAGCGTCAGCATTTGGAAAGTGCTTGTCGGCAAATCGACTGTATGAAGGCGTGTAGCTTCATCCCCTGCCATTTTTGTGGGTTCTAGCACTTTAAAAAATTGTCTGGTAATTTCTTGGACTTAACCCTGTGTCTTTGGTTGTAGAGCAGCACTAACCAGGGGAGTAATATGGTTGGCACTTCGTGTCCAGAACTCCGTATTTCAGGCTGGGAAACACCTAATTAATGTCTGGGAAACAAGAAGATGATTTATCCTGAGTACCTCTGTCCTCAGCTTCTGCAGACACAGTTTAAATATGGAAACTGTTTCTCCTTCTTCCTGTGCCTCAGTTTCCATAGAACAAACTGTAATTGCATAGCACAGCTTCAGGAACCTGCAGATATAAGTTAATGTTATAATGTGCAGTGAAGATGAAAACTGCTTAGCTAAGTCTAAGTCTGTAAGTCAATGAGATTTCCTTTTTAACAAATCAGTTATCCAGGTTTCCTGCTTTGACTGTCTGATATAGTAATGCTTATGCTCAACTGGTATAAGAATTGCTGCTTTACATTGCTTTGAAATTAAGCTTACACTTAAAATAGTAATTTATTCTGTTGGTAATATTGTCGAGCTGAAGTTTGCAGGTTCTTGTTATCTTAGACCTCCTAATTCTCTATTCTCGTCTGTGGCAGTGTCCACTTTTCCGTTTAAACTTTTTATTTAACACATCTTCAGTTGAAGTGAAATATTTTAAGAATACAGGTATGTTTTTGCGTACCCTGCTTTATATGGGACTATAAGCCTCAACTTGGTATTTTTTTTTTTTTTGTATTCTTTTGTTTACTTGTCCCCCTTACTCTTCTCTATGGGATTGGGTGTGGTTAAGTTGGATATTCAGGTATTTGGGGTTTAGTCATATGTTCCACAGTGAGATTCCAGATACTGTCCCCTGATGTCTTAAAGAAAAATTGTGAACCTTCCAGAATTAACTGGAAATGAACGACAAAGTTAATTAGGAGATTAAACTTGCATCATTTCTGCTTTTGCTCAATGCTTTTGAAAAAAGGCTACTAAGAGCAAAAGACTTCCTTTAAGAATTTACAGGGCATTTACAAGAGGGGGAGATGGAGGAAGACTTTGCAGGTGATTCAAAGATTATATTGTTTTGATGCAGCTTCTGTCACTGTCTTCATTTCTCTGTAACTGTTTCTGCAAACTTGGGTGCTGACCCATTAAGAGCCCAGCTGCTTCAGTACCCAGTCTCAAGGGTAAGGAGGAGAAGCCAAGGGAAAGTAACTTACAGGGAGAAAGAAATGCTTATCCACTAGCTTTACTACACCACAAGGCATGGAGTTTCCACAGAGCACCTGTAATTTAACCCTGAGGCTGCCCTGGTTCACCCCTTCGCTTTACTTTACAGGGACACTGACTGTCATTTCTAAGGAAGAACTAAGAAAAAAAAAAGTCCTTTTATACCAGTAAAACATTTCTCTACATTGTCTTCTGACATATGCGGGGGGAACAATATTCAGGAAAGGGAAATACTTTAGCAAATGTGCTTAACATTCAGGTGTTCTTTAGGACAGTCATGAAACATGGGGAGACTGGGAGAATTATTATTGTTTACCTCTCTGTAAAGTGTCCAGAGTATTATTAAATTTGTTCCCCTCTTTCCTTTGCCCAACCAATACACTATTAAAATAGGACTACAATCAATGCAATTCCATATCATAACCCCAGGGGTGGTGAGACTAAGCCAGCATGCCTTACATAACCATTAAGTAAGACATTTTAACATTCAGGTACATTACATTCCACTTTTATTTAGCAGACACGGTTTTCATTGTGTAATAAAATATTTTTATTTGATAGTCTGTCCTTGCTTATAGCCTCATGTAATCAAGGGGACAGCATGTTTAAGACTTTGTATCCAGAACTTTAAGGTCTAGCTGTGGTTCGCTTATTAATAATTCACTGGGAAGGTTAATTTCTAGTTTTCTGCTGGGTCTCCCAGACCATACTTCAAATGTAGAATATGTTTCTTCTTTCTCCTATGCCTCAGTTTCCACAAAACACACCCTTAGAGAATTGTGTGTGTTCAACAAAGATCTTTAACTATAAGAGCATTTCTGAGCCGCCACTTCATCCTGGGACCAAATTCTAAGAGCAATTTGTATTGAGCTATAAACAGCTAATCTGCTAGTTTAAGATGTTCTTTTATACAGTCATGCAGAAAAATGGAAATTGTGTGTTCTAATCCTTGGAGACTGGCTGATAAAGTGTCACTAGGCCCCTGATGAAATTTAATATTTAGGCTTATATCCCCTTAATTTTCCCCCTAAATTTCTACAGTACGCTTTTACTGCATGATGATACAGCTTTATTTTGAACAGTGACCAAATGTGTTCTTTACAAAGAATATTGACGAGTTGTGTAGTCTTGAACACGTTGCCTGACTTCTCTGTGCCCCAGTTTCCTAATTCTTTATTCTATTCTGTGGCAGTGTCCACTTTTTGGTTTAAAGTTTTTAACACATCTCCAGTTGAGGTGAAAGATTTTAGGAATACAGGTATGTTTTTGCATACCCTGCTTTATACAGGACTACAAGTATCAACTTGGTAACTTTTTGTACTATTTTGTTTACTTATCCCCCTTACTCCCCTCTTAAATGGGATTGGGCGTGGTTAGGTTGGATATTCAGGTATCTTTTGGTACAGTGAGTGACCATTTTCAGAATGTTGTCTAACCAGTTAATAGATACTGGTATCAGTAGTAGTAGTAATTTTGAACTGTAAAAATAAAGGTTGTTTTTATGACTAAAATAAACTACTTCATGTGTTCATTCGTTTTGCTGTTTATCTATATTAATATTTCAAATTATTGCTTAGTCAAAACCTCAAGGTATTAGTCACTGGTTTTTGAGCTTATAAAGGAAGCCACTGGAGCAAGATATAAAATTAACCATTGATGTTAGTCCAGAGTTCAAAAGGGTGAGTTTAAAACTTTCTTAATGATGGTACAGTTTTTCATTATTAGTATTTTCATTTTTTGCAGATTTTAGGTGATGGGCAAGTCAGAAAGTCAGATGGATATAACTGATATCAACACTCCAAAGCCAAAGAAGAAACAGCGATGGACTCCACTGGAGATCAGCCTCTCGGTCCTTGTCCTGCTCCTCACCATCATAGCTGTGACAATGATCGCACTCTATGCAACCTACGATGGTGAGTTACTCCCACACCTGTGCATCCATAAGCAATATTTATGTATATTCTCTCCTTTTTCTAGATGGTATTTGCAAGTCATCAGACTGCATAAAATCAGGTAAGAAATGGTTTTTACGTGTAATAGTTATACATTTTATCTAGTGTTTTCTCTGCTCTTGCAGCTGCTCGACTGATCCAAAACATGGATGCCACCACTGAGCCTTGTACAGACTTTTTCAAATATGCTTGCGGAGGCTGGTTGAAACGTAATGTCATTCCCGAGACCAGCTCCCGTTACGGCAACTTTGACATTTTAAGAGATGAACTAGAAGTCGTTTTGAAAGGTTAGTAGAGATTGTGTCTGTGCATCAAAGATGTTGATGCATTTTATTAAATGTCCTATTTCAGATGTCCTTCAAGAACCCAAAACTGAAGATATAGTAGCAGTGCAGAAAGCAAAAGCATTGTACAGGTCTTGTATAAATGAATGTAAGTGCTCTTCATTTGATTTCATTAGGAGTCTAATTGAATTTATGTTTGTTGTTTCCAAAAGCTGCTATTGATAGCAGAGGTGGAGAACCTCTACTCAAACTGTTACCAGACATATATGGGTGGCCAGTAGCAACAGAAAACTGGGAGCAAAAATATGGTAAGGCAATTTTCCTACTAAAAAAGAAATTTCTAAAGATATATTTTATCTTTTATTGCTTTAGGTGCTTCTTGGACAGCTGAAAAAGCTATTGCACAACTGAATTCTAAATATGGGAAAAAAGTCCTTATTAATTTGTTTGTTGGCACTGATGATAAGAATTCTGTGAATCATGTAATTCATGTAAGTTTGTGTGTCAAATAACTAAAGTTACCGATTTATTTTCTTTTATGTATATTTTTTATAGATTGACCAACCTCGACTTGGCCTCCCTTCTAGAGATTACTATGAATGCACTGGAATCTATAAAGAGGTAAAAAGAAAAAAAATAATCAAAACCAAACTTCCAACAGTTTAGTGCTATTTTTTTCTTGCAGGCTTGTACAGCATATGTGGATTTTATGATTTCTGTGGCCAGATTGATTCGTCAGGAAGAAAGATTGCCCATCGATGAAAACCAGCTTGCTTTGGAAATGAATAAAGTTATGGAATTGGAAAAAGAAATTGCCAATGTAAAACACATTTTTTTTTCTGATACACTGAATCTAAAATAATGATTAAAAATTAAATCCATAGGCTACGGCTAAACCTGAAGATCGAAATGATCCAATGCTTCTGTATAACAAGATGACATTGGCCCAGATCCAAAATAACTTTTCACTAGAGATCAATGGGAAGGTAAGTGGTAAGTTTTTTGTGCTCTCTTATTGTTTCTGAATGTTTCATGCCTGCTTTTTTCCAGCCATTCAGCTGGTTGAATTTCACAAATGAAATCATGTCAACTGTGAATATTAGTATTACAAATGAGGAAGATGTGGTTGTTTATGCTCCAGAATATTTAACCAAACTTAAGCCCATTCTTACCAAATATTCTGCCAGGTAGGTATGTCACAGTCCCCATGTCCTCAAAGTCTGTTGCTGGGCGGTGGTTTTTTTTATACAGAGATCTTCAAAATTTAATGTCCTGGAGATTCATAATGGATCTTGTAAGCAGCCTCAGCCGAACCTACAAGGAGTCCAGAAATGCTTTCCGCAAGGTGAAGAAAAAATCTCTCTTTTCTTAAGACTTGTCAAATGCCATTTCCTTTTTCTTTTCCGTAGGCCCTTTATGGTACAACCTCAGAAACAGCAACTTGGAGACGTTGTGCAAACTATGTCAATGGGAATATGGAAAATGCTGTGGGGAGGCTTTATGTGGAAGCAGCATTTGCTGGAGAGAGTAAACATGTGGTAATGTTTTCAGAATAATACACTGTCAGTTATGACCTATATTTGTCTTCTGTTCTGATTTGAGGTCGAGGATTTGATTGCACAGATCCGAGAAGTTTTTATTCAGACTTTAGATGACCTCACTTGGATGGATGCCGAGACAAAAAAGAGAGCTGAAGAAAAGGTAAAGAGCAGACAGCTAACTAGCAAAGAAAACATCTTCACATTCAATATTATAATTTTCATAGGCCTTAGCAATTAAAGAAAGGATCGGCTATCCTGATGACATTGTTTCAAATGATAACAAACTGAATAATGAGTACCTCGAGGTAAGTCTCTATAAAATAGACTCTGGACTACTATATTTCTTCCCAAATCTTCTTTATAATACAGTTGAACTACAAAGAAGATGAATACTTCGAGAACATAATTCAAAATTTGAAATTCAGCCAAAGTAAACAACTGAAGAAGCTCCGAGAAAAGGTGGACAAAGATGAGTGCGTATATTCTCATTTCTAATGTGATCATCTCATTTGTAAAGAGTTCTTATGTTTTCTACAGGTGGATAAGTGGAGCAGCTGTAGTCAATGCATTTTACTCTTCAGGAAGAAATCAGATAGGTAAGGTGTATTCTTAAATAATTATTTAATATAAATAATCTCTAACTATCTTCTCTCCTTGTAGTCTTCCCAGCCGGCATTCTGCAGCCCCCCTTCTTTAGTGCCCAGCAGTCCAACTCATTGAACTATGGGGGCATCGGCATGGTCATAGGACACGAAATCACCCATGGCTTCGATGACAATGGTAAAGTGCAGTTGACATTTTCCTTTGGCTGAGTTCCCATTTTACTTAAATAAATATATTATAGGCAGAAACTTTAACAAAGATGGAGACCTCGTTGACTGGTGGACTCAACAGTCTGCAAGTAACTTTAAGGAGCAATCCCAGTGCATGGTGTATCAGTATGGAAACTTTTCCTGGGACCTGGCAGGTGGACAGCACGTATGTCATTAGCATTCTCTTGAAAAGTTTTATAACAATCCTAATAAAGTGTCTTTTTTAACAGCTTAATGGAATTAATACACTGGGAGAAAACATTGCTGATAATGGAGGTCTTGGTCAAGCATACAGAGTAAGTAAAAAAGATTTTCTTTCCATTTTAGTATTATTGTTTTTCTATTTTATCAACTGCCTAGGCCTATCAGAATTATATTAAAAAGAATGGCGAAGAAAAATTACTTCCTGGACTTGACCTAAATCACAAACAACTATTTTTCTTGAACTTTGCACAGGTATTGTGTCTTTCTTGATTGATAGATATGAAACATGCTTTGCTTTTCCTATTCCTATCTCTAGGTGTGGTGTGGAACCTATAGGCCAGAGTATGCGGTTAACTCCATTAAAACAGATGTGCACAGTCCAGGCAATTTCAGGTGCGTGGATATGAACAGCAATCAAGGTGCTCGCTGACGGTGACTTTTTTTGTTTGTTTCAAAGGATTATTGGGACTTTGCAGAACTCTGCAGAGTTTTCAGAAGCCTTTCACTGCCGCAAGAATTCATACATGAATCCAGAAAAGAAGTGCCGGGTTTGGTGATCTTCAAAAGAAGCATTGCAGCCCTTGGCTAGACTTGCCAACACCACAGAAATGGGGAATTCTCTAATCGAAAGAAAATGGGCCCTAGGGGTCACTGTACTGACTTGAGGGTGATTAACAGAGAGGGCACCATCACAATACAGATAACATTAGGTTGTCCTAGAAAGGGTGTGGAGGGAGGAAGGGGGTCTAAGGTCTATCAAGTCAATCATTTCTCACTGTGTACATAATGCTTAATTTCTAAAGATAATATTACTGTTTATTTCTGTTTCTCATATGGTCTACCAGTTTGCTGATGTCCCTAGAAAACAATGCAAAACCTTTGAGGTAGACCAGGATTTCTAATCAAAAGGGAAAAGAAGATGTTGAAGAATACAGTTAGGCACCAGAAGAACAGTAGGTGACACTATAGTTTAAAACACATTGCCTAACTACTAGTTTTTACTTTTATTTGCAACATTTACAGTCCTTCAAAATCCTTCCAAAGAATTCTTATACACATTGGGGCCTTGGAGCTTACATAGTTTTAAACTCATTTTTGCCATACATCAGTTATTCATTCTGTGATCATTTATTTTAAGCACTCTTAAAGCAAAAAATGAATGTCTAAAATTGTTTTTTGTTGTACCTGCTTTGACTGATGCTGAGATTCTTCAGGCTTCCTGCAATTTTCTAAGCAATTTCTTGCTCTATCTCTCAAAACTTGGTATTTTTCAGAGATTTATATAAATGTAAAAATAATAATTTTTATATTTAATTATTAACTACATTTATGAGTAACTATTATTATAGGTAATCAATGAATATTGAAGTTTCAGCTTAAAATAAACAGTTGTGAACCAAGATCTATAAAGCGATATACAGATGAAAATTTGAGACTATTTAAACTTATAAATCATATTGATGAAAAGATTTAAGCACAAACTTTAGGGTAAAAATTGCCATTGGACAGTTGTCTAGAGATATATATACTTGTGGTTTTCAAATTGGACTTTCAAAATTAAATCTGTCCCTGAGAGTGTCTCTGATAAAAGGGCAAATCTGCACCTATGTAGCTCTGCATCTCCTGTCTTTTCAGGTTTGTCATCAGATGGAAATATTTTGATAATAAATTGAAATTGTGAACTCATTGCTCCCTAAGACTGTGACAACTGTCTAACTTTAGAAGTGCATTTCTGAATAGAAATGGGAGGCCTCTGATGGACCTTCTAGAATTATAAGTCACAAAGAGTTCTGGAAAAGAACTGTTTACTGCTTGATAGGAATTCATCTTTTGAGGCTTCTGTTCCTCTCTTTTCCTGTTGTATTGACTATTTTCGTTCATTACTTGATTAAGATTTTACAAAAGAGGAGCACTTCCAAAATTCTTATTTTTCCTAACAAAAGATGAAAGCAGGGAATTTCTATCTAAATGATGAGTATTAGTTCCCTGTCTCTTGAAAAATGCCCATTTGCCTTTAAAAAAAAAAGTTACAGAAATACTATAACATATGTACATAAATTGCATAAAGCATAAGTATACAGTTCAATAAACTTAACTTTAACTGAACAATGGCCCTGTAGCCAGCACCTGTAAGAAACAGAGCAGTACCAGCGCTCTAAAAGCACCTCCTTGTCACTTTATTACTCCCAGAACAACAACTATCCTGACTTCTAATATCATTCACTAGCTTTGCCTGGTTTTGTCTTTTATGCAGATAGAATCAATCAGTATGTATTCTTTTGTGCCTGGCTTCTTTCTCTCAGCCTTACATTTGTGAGATTCCTCTGTATTGTGCTGATTGTGGATCTTTTCATTCTCATTGCAGAATAATGTTCTATTGTGGGACTTATTACAATTTGTTCATCCTATTGTTGATGGGCACTTGAGAACTTTCCATTTTGGCGCTATTACAAATAGTGCAACTATGAATGTACTGCATGTTACCATCTTACTTGAGCCTTTAATGGACTTATTTCTTCAAATCCTTCCAAAAATTATTATAAGCATTGAAATTATAGTTTCAAGCCAACTGTGGATACCCTTACCCTTTCCTCCTTTATCACAACCACCGTTACAAGTATACTTATATTTCCCTAAAATACATTTAAAACTTACCTAAGTGACATTTGTAGTTGGAGTAATAGGAGCTTCCAGCTCTAATAAAACAGCTGTCTCTAACTTATTTTATTTCCATCATGTCAGAGCAGGTGAAGAGCCAGAAGTGAAGAGTGACTAGTACAAATTATAAAAAGCCACTAGACTCTTCACTGTTAGCTTTTTAAAACATTAGGCTCCCATCCCTATGGAGGAACAACTCTCCAGTGCCTGGATCCCCTCTGTCTACAAATATAAGATTTTCTGGGCCTAAAGGATAGATCAAAGTCAAAAATAGCAATGCCTCCCTATCCCTCACACATCCAGACATCATGAATTTTACATGGTACTCTTGTTGAGTTCTGTAGAGCCTTCTGATGTCTCTAAAGCACTACCGATTCTTTGGAGTTGTCACATCAGATAAGACATATCTCTAATTCCATCCATAAATCCAGTTCTACTATGGCTGAGTTCTGGTCAAAGAAAGAAAGTTTAGAAGCTGAGACACAAAGGGTTGGGAGCTGATGAAACTCACAAATGATGGTAGGAAGAAGCTCTCGACAATACCCGTTGGCAAGGAGTCTGCCTCCATGCTGCAGTGTTCGAGTGGATTGTAGGTGCAAGATGGAAAGGATTGTAGGTGCAAGCTGTCCAGAGAAAAGAGTCCTTGTTCCAGCCCTATTCTGCCACTCCTGACAGGGTGACCTTGGGTATTTGCAATATTCCTTTGGGCCTCTGCTTCTCTCACCTAAAAAAAGAGAATTAGATTATATTGGTGGTTCTCAGCAAGAGAAGGAGTATGTGTCCAATGCTGCCTTCCCATGAATCTGTCTCCCAGTTATGAATCAGTGGGCAGGATAAACTGAAAACTCCCATTTACGTGTCTGAATCGAGTGAGACAAAATTTTAGTCCAAATAACAAGTACCAAAGTTTTATCAAGTTTGGGTCTGTGCTGCTGTTACTGTTAACCATTTAAGTGGGGCAAAACCTTGCTAATTTTCTCAAAAGCATTTATCATTCTTGTTGCCACAGCTGGAGCTCTCAAACTAAAAGACATTTGTTATTTTGGAAAGAAGAAAGACTCTATTCTCAAAGTTTCCTAATCAGAAATTTTTATCAGTTTCCAGTCTCAAAAATACAAAATAAAAACAAACGTTTTTAATACTATTGCTTTTATGCCTAGTCAACTCTGTTCCAAACTGCCAACTCCTGTGTAAATCTCTA